AGGGTCCACACCGCCCCCCCACCCCACACACCATAGAGGGACCACAGAATCCAGCTCAGCCCCTCTTGTCAGCCCTGGTAAACGCAGGCAGTGATGTCACCCAGACCACACCCCTTCCCCCAATGCCACTTCAGGGGGACTCAGAGTCAGAGACTTGGTCTGAGGGGAGCAGAAGCAATCTGCAGAGGATGGCGGTCCAGGCTCAGCCAGGCATCAACTTCAGGACCCTGAGGGATGACCGAAGGCCCCGCCCACCCACCCCCAACTCCCCCGACCCCACCAGGATCTACAGCCTCAGGACCCCCGTCCCAATCCTTACCCCTTGCCCCATCACCATCTTCATGCTTACCTCCACCCCCATCCGATCCCCATCCAGGCAGAATCCAGTTCCACCCCTGCCCGGAACCCAGGGTAGTACCGTTGCCAGGATGTGACGCCACTGACTTGCGCATTGGAGGTCAGAAGACCGCGAGATTCTCGCCCTGAGCAACGAGCGACGGCCTGACGTCGGCGGAGGGAAGCCGGCCCAGGCTCGGTGAGGAGGCAAGGTAAGACGCTGAGGGAGGACTGAGGCGGGCCTCACCTCAGACAGAGGGCCTCAAATAATCCAGTGCTGCCTCTGCTGCCGGGCCTGGGCCACCCCGCAGGGGAAGACTTCCAGGCTGGGTCGCCACTACCTCACCCCGCCGACCCCCGCCGCTTTAGCCACGGGGAACTCTGGGGACAGAGCTTAATGTGGCCAGGGCAGGGCTGGTTAGAAGAGGTCAGGGCCCACGCTGTGGCAGGAATCAAGGTCAGGACCCCGAGAGGGAACTGAGGGCAGCCTAACCACCACCCTCACCACCATTCCCGTCCCCCAACACCAACCCCACCCCCATCCCCCATTCCCCATTCCCATCCCCACCCCCACCCCTATCCTGGCAGAATCCGGGCTTTGCCCCTGGTATCAAGTCACGGAAGCTCCGGGAATGGCGGCCAGGCACGTGAGTCCTGAGGTTCACATCTACGGCTAAGGGAGGGAAGGGGTTCGGTATCGCGAGTATGGCCGTTGGGAGGCAGCGAAAGGGCCCAGGCCCTCCTGGAAGACAGTGGAGTCCTGAGGGGACCCAGCATGCCAGGACAGGGGGCCCACTGTACCCCTGTCTCAAACCGAGGCACCTTTTCATTCGGCTACGGGAATCCTAGGGATGCAGACCCACTTCAGCAGGGGGTTGGGGCCCAGCCCTGCGAGGAGTCATGGGGAGGAAGAAGAGGGAGGACTGAGGGGACCTTGGAGTCCAGATCAGTGGCAACCTTGGGCTGGGGGATGCTGGGCACAGTGGCCAAATGTGCTCTGTGCTCATTGCGCCTTCAGGGTGACCAGAGAGTTGAGGGCTGTGGTCTGAAGAGTGGGACTTCAGGTCAGCAGAGGGAGGAATCCCAGGATCTGCAGGGCCCAAGGTGTACCCCCAAGGGGCCCCTATGTGGTGGACAGATGCAGTGGTCCTAGGATCTGCCAAGCATCCAGGTGAAGAGACTGAGGGAGGATTGAGGGTACCCACCCTGAGGTGCCCTCTCACTTCCTCCTTCAGGTTCTGAGGGGACAGGCTGACCTGGAGGACCAGAGGCCCCCGGAGGAGCACTGAAGGAGAAGATCTGTAAGTAAGCCTTTGTTAGAGCCTCCAAGGTTTGAGGTCTCTCACATGCTCCCTCTCTCCCCAGGCCAGTGGGTCTCCATTGCCCAGCTCCTGCCCACACTCCCGCCTGTTGCCCTGACCAGAGTCATCATGCCTCTTGAGCAGAGGAGTCAGCACTGCAAGCCTGAAGAAGGCCTTGAGGCCCGAGGAGAGGCCCTGGGCCTGGTGGGTGCGCAGGCTCCTGCTACTGAGGAGCAGGAGGCTGCCTCCTCCTCTTCTACTCTAGTTGAAGTCACCCTGGGGGAGGTGCCTGCTGCCGAGTCACCAGATCCTCCCCAGAGTCCTCAGGGAGCCTCCAGCCTCCCCACTACCATGAACTACCCTCTCTGGAGCCAATCCTATGAGGACTCCAGCAACCAAGAAGAGGAGGGGCCAAGCACCTTCCCTGACCTGGAGTCCGAGTTCCAAGCAGCACTCAGTAGGAAGGTGGCCGAGTTGGTTCATTTTCTGCTCCTCAAGTATCGAGCCAGGGAGCCGGTCACAAAGGCAGAAATGCTGGGGAGTGTCGTCGGAAATTGGCAGTATTTCTTTCCTGTGATCTTCAGCAAAGCTTCCAGTTCCTTGCAGCTGGTCTTTGGCATCGAGCTGATGGAAGTGGACCCCATCGGCCACTTGTACATCTTTGCCACCTGCCTGGGCCTCTCCTACGATGGCCTGCTGGGTGACAATCAGATCATGCCCAAGGCAGGCCTCCTGATAATCGTCCTGGCCATAATCGCAAGAGAGGGCGACTGTGCCCCTGAGGAGAAAATCTGGGAGGAGCTGAGTGTGTTAGAGGTGTTTGAGGGGAGGGAAGACAGTATCTTGGGGGATCCCAAGAAGCTGCTCACCCAACATTTCGTGCAGGAAAACTACCTGGAGTACCGGCAGGTCCCCGGCAGTGATCCTGCATGTTATGAATTCCTGTGGGGTCCAAGGGCCCTCGTTGAAACCAGCTATGTGAAAGTCCTGCACCATATGGTAAAGATCAGTGGAGGACCTCACATTTCCTACCCACCCCTGCATGAGTGGGTTTTGAGAGAGGGGGAAGAGTGAGTCTGAGCACGAGTTGCAGCCAGGGCCAGTGGGAGGGGGTCTGGGCCAGTGCACCTTCCGGGGCCGCATCCCTTAGTTTCCACTGCCTCCTGTGACGTGAGGCCCATTCTTCACTCTTTGAAGCGAGCAGTCAGCATTCTTAGTAGTGGGTTTCTGTTCTGTTGGATGACTTTGAGATTATTCTTTGTTTCCTGTTGGAGTTGTTCAAATGTTCCTTTTAACGGATGGTTGAATGAGCGTCAGCATCCAGGTTTATGAATGACAGTAGTCACACATAGTGCTGTTTATATAGTTTAGGAGTAAGAGTCTTGTTTTTTACTCAAATTGGGAAATCCATTCCATTTTGTGAATTGTGACATAATAATAGCAGTGGTAAAAGTATTTGCTTAAAATTGTGAGCGAATTAGCAATAACATACATGAGATAACTCAAGAAATCAAAAGATAGTTGATTCTTGCCTTGTACCTCAATCTATTCTGTAAAATTAAACAAATATGCAAACCAGGATTTCCTTGACTTCTTTGAGAATGCAAGCGAAATTAAATCTGAATAAATAATTCTTCCTCTTCACTGGCTCGTTTCTTTTCCGTTCACTCAGCATC